ATAAGGGTCACCTCAGTGACATAAGTACTTTAGTACATCTAACAGAATTCACAAGAATTACTTGTGAATTGCTTGTACTCTGCCTACCTTCTTATTTCTCCATCTATCTTAAAAAGGTCTTTTTACAGTTTGTCCAATCAGAATTATAATGAGGCCACAAATATGTTGTATTTGCTTGATGTGTCTGTAAGATCTTCGTATCTATTACAATCTCCTGCCCTCTTAAAGCCCTTGATATGTTAAGGAAGCACGGTTGTTTTCTATAATTTCCCATATTCTAGATTTGGCTAATTGTTTCTTGGTAGTACAAAGTCTTCTAAGTTGTTCCTTTACTCTCTATATTTCTGGTAGCAAGTGTGATTAGATTTTGGGTGGGAGGAACCGGGGTCAAGAATGCTTCACAGACAGGTATTTCCTAACTATCAAAGACCCTTGAACTTGATGGGACTTTCCATTTTTCCTTGTTCTGGGGTATTTAATATGGTAACCTGATTGAAGTTCGGATATCTCACATGACTTTGAGCCGAACTTGCAGTCGTAATTCACATAATAGCTAACACATATTAAGTGCTTTTCATGGGCCGGACTCAATGCTAGGCCCTTTATAAATATGTTCATTTAATCTTCTCAATATTTTGCAGATAAGGAAAGTAATGCTTAGAGCGTTTAAGTTGACCCAGTTAGCAAGGATGGTGTGAATTTAGGGGTCGAACTGGAATCCCAATTTCCTTAGTCCCTTTCGCGGTCAACAATTCCCTTCTCCGGTTTTCGCAGTTCCGGTTCTCACAGGGTCCCAACCACTAGGAACCCGTCACTCCTCGCTCCGCCCCCCTTGGCCCCGCCCCACCCTGCTTTGCCCTGCCTCTCCCTGCCCCGCCGCGCCCCAGTCCCTTGACGACCCTCCTCTCTGGGCCCCGCCCCTCCCGCTTCGGGGTCAAGCCCCAGAGAGCGCCGCGAAAACCACATTTCCCAGAGTGCACCGCGACGGCAGGGGTCCTCAGACCGGCGCTCGCTCGCCGGCGCCATCCCTATAGAGAAGAACGGAGGTACGGCCTGTGGTCATGGCGCTGTTCCCAGCCTTTGCGGGGCTTAGTGAGGCTCCCGATGGCGGGAGCTCCAGGAAAGGTAAGCACACAAACGAGCCGAAGAAGGCACCTTTCATTGATCTTTTCTCCTTTTGCCTGTGCAGAGTTAGACTGGCTGAGCAACCCAAGCTTTTGTGTTGGATCCATAACGTCCCTGAGCCAACAAACTGAAGCAGCTCCAGCCCATGTTTCTGAAGGGTTACCGCTGACAAGGTAGTTTTTGTTTGACAGATGTGTTTTCGTTTAAAGTAATTTTAAAGTTGATTTTCCCAAACAGGAGTCATCTGAAATCAGAGTCTTCAGATGAAAGTGACACTAACAAAAAGCTCAAACAAACAAGTAGAAAAAAGAAGAAAGAGAAAAAGAAAAAAAGGAAGCATCAGCATCATAAGAAAACAAAGAGGAAGCATGGGCCGTCGAGTAGCAGCAGGTCTGAGACAGACACCGATTCTGAAAAGGACAAACCTTCCAGAGGCGTTGGAGGCAGTAAAAAGGAATCTGAGGAACCGAAGTAGGTTGCTGTTCTCAAGCACCTATGATATTCTCTCCCTTCTTCTTCTTCCTTTGTCCCACAGTCAAGGAAATAATGCTGCAGCTGATACTGGACATCGCTTTGTTTGGCTTGAGGACATTCAGGCTGTGACGGGAGAAACCTTCAGAACAGATAAGAAACCAGATCCTGCGAACTGGGAGTACAAGTCTCTCTACCGAGGGGATATAGCAAGGTAGTCACCTTGTTTTCCCCCAGTTTTCACTGCTCAGTAACTTTTTTTCTTTTTCTAATATCAGATACAAGAGGAAAGGAGACTCCTGCCTTGGCATTAACCCTAAGAAGCAGTGCATATCTTGGGAAGGGACTTCCACAGAGAAGAAGCATTCACGCAAGCAGGTTGAACGCTATTTTACTAAGAAGAGTGTGGGATTAATGAACATCGATGGAGTTGCCATTAGCAGTAAAACTGAACCTCCCTCATCTGAGCCCATCTCCTTTATACCAGTGAAGGACTTGGAAGATGCGGCTCCTGTTACAACCTGGTTGAATCCTCTGGGGATTTATGATCAGTCAACCACACATTGGCTACAAGGACAGGGTCCTCCAGAGCAGGAATCAAAGCAGCCAGACGCACAGCCAGACAGCGAGAGTGCGGCTCTCAAGGCCAAGGTGGAGGAGTTTAACAGGAGGGTGCGGGAGAATCCTCGGGATACGCAGCTGTGGATGGCATTTGTTGCTTTTCAGGTATGTGTTGCCATCCCAATTCTCTTACCTTATGCATTTGTAAATTGGTGTTTTTGTTGTTGAGGACGAGGTCATGAAAAGTCCTGGCCTGTATGCCATCGAGGAAGGAGAGCAGGAAAAGCGAAAGAGGTCCCTGAAGCTCATTCTGGAGAAGAAGCTGGCCATTCTGGAGCGGGCCATTGAGAGCAACCAGAGCAGTGTGGATCTGAAACTGGCCAAGCTGAAGCTCTGCACAGAGTTCTGGGAGCCCTCCACTCTGGTCAAAGAGTGGCAGAAACTGATATTTTTGCATCCCAATAATACAGCCCTTTGGCAGAAATACCTTTTATTTTGCCAGAGCCAGTTTAGTACCTTTTCGATATCAAAAATTCACAGTCTTTATGGAAAATGCTTGAGCACTTTGTCTGCTGTTAAGGACGGCAGCATCTTATCTCACCCTGCGTTGCCTGGCACGGAAGAGGCCATGTTTGGTAAGGAGATAACCAGATCCAGTTACGTGGGAAGGCTTCTTCCCCTTTGCCCTCCTGTTCGCAGCACTCTTTCTTCAGCAGTGCCACTTTCTGCGGCAGGCTGGCCACTCTGAGAAGGCCATCTCATTGTTCCAGGCCATGGTGGACTTCACCTTCTTCAAACCCGACAGCGTGAAAGATCTGCCTACCAAAGGACAGGTACCCAGCTCTGCTCGCCTCATCTCTCTCTTGAGGTCTAACGTCCATTCTAAAATCTGAACAGGTGGAATTCTTTGAACCCTTTTGGGACAGTGGAGAGCCCCGGGCTGGGGAGAAGGGAGCCCGAGGCTGGAAGGCGTGGATGCACCAGCAGGAACGAGGTGGCTGGGTGGTCATCAACCCAGGTAAGTCACCTCTCATTGAAGACGTGTACTTCTGATGAGGTGAAGAAGTCTCATTCTTGTCTAGATGAGGATGACGATGAACCAGAAGAGGATGACCAGGAAATAAAAGATAAGACTCTGCCCAGGTGGCAGATCTGGCTTGCTGCTGAGCGTTCCCGTGACCAGAGGCACTGGCGGCCCTGGCGCCCTGATAAGACCAAGAAGCAAACCGAGGAAGACTGTGAGGATCCCGAGAGACAGGCATGTATCCTCCGCCCCAGGCAGGAAGCTGTACATGGGTCGCTTTATTTTGTCTTTGTTGCAGGTGTTGTTTGATGATATTGGGCAATCTTTGATCAGACTTTCCAGCCATGATCTTCAGTTCCAGCTGGTGGAGGCCTTCCTGCAGTTCTTGGGTGTGCCTTCTGGCTTTACTCCTCCAGCCTCCTGTCTTTATCTGGCCATGGATGAGAACAGCATCTTTGATAATGGACTTTATGATGAAAAGCCCTTGACTTTTTTCAACCCTTTGTTTTCTGGGGCTAGCTGTGTTGGCCGCATGGATAGGTTGGGCTATCCTCGCTGGACCAGGGGTCAGAACCGAGAGGGCGAGGAGTTCATCCGCAATGTCTTCCACCTTGTCATGCCTTTATTTTCAGGCAAAGAGAAGTCCCAGCTCTGCTTCTCCTGGTTACAGTATGAGATTGCAAAGGTAATTCCAGACTCGTCCTCCCATGTTTGGGGACCTGCAGTCATTCTTCTCTTTTTCCCTGTAGGTCATTTGGTGCCTGCACACTAAAAACAAGAAGAGATTAAAGTCTCAAGGGAAGAACTGCAAAAAACTAGCCAAGAATCTCCTTAAGGAGCCAGAAAACTGCAACAACTTTTGCCTGTGGAAGCAGTATGCACATCTGGAGTGGTTGCTTGGCAACACGGAGGATGCCAGAAAAGTTTTTGACACAGCACTTGGCATGGCAGGAAGCAGAGAACTGAAAGACTCTGACCTCTGTGAGCTCAGTCTGCTCTATGCTGAGCTGGAGGTGGAGCTGTCGCCAGAAGTGAGAAGGGCTGCCACAGCTCGAGCTGTTCACATATTAACCAAGCTGACTGAGAGCAGCCCCTATGGGCCCTACACTGGACAGGTGTTGGCTGTTCACATTTTGAAAGCGCGAAAGGCTTATGAGCACGCACTGCAGGACTGTTTGGGTGACAGCTGTGTCTCCAATCCAGCTCCCACCGATTCCTGTAGCCGCCTAATTAGCCTGGCTAAATGCTTCATGCTCTTCCAGTATTTGACCATAGGGATTGATGCTGCTGTGCAGATATACGAACAGGTGTTTGCAAAACTGAACAGTTCTGTTTTCCCAGAAGGCTCTGGCGAGGGGGACAGTGCCAGCTCCCAGAGTTGGACCAGTGTTCTCGAAGCCATCACACTGATGCACACGAGCCTGCTGAGATTCCACATGAAAGTGAGTGTTTACCCGCTGGCCCCTCTGCGAGAGGCACTCTCACAGGCTTTAAAGTTGTATCCAGGCAACCAGGTTCTTTGGAGGTCCTATGTACAGATTCAGAATAAGTCCCACAGTGCCAGCAAAACCAGGAGATTTTTTGACACAATCACCAGGTCTGCCAAACCCTTGGAGCCTTGGTTGTTTGCAATTGAAGCTGAGAAACTGAGGAAGAGACTGGTGGAAACTGTCCAGAGGTAATTCCAGACCGTTCTGTTCGTGTGCCCCGGTGTCAGAGTCACGTGAGCCTTTGCCTTGCAGGTTAGACGGTAGAGAGATCCACGCCACAATTCCTGAGACCGGCTTAATGCATCGGATCCAAGCCCTGTTTGAAAATGCCATGCGCAGCGACAGTGGCAGCCAGTGCCCCTTGCTGTGGAGGATGTATTTGAACTTTCTGGTAAGAAAATATTGAGATGTTTTGTGTTCATGATCATGTTTGTATTTTCTCCCCCTCACCTCAGGTTTCCTTAGGAAATAAAGAAAGAAGCAAAGGTGTATTCTACAAAGCACTTCAGAATTGCCCTTGGGCAAAGGTAAGTGTTAAAGGCCATGGTGTCTTCAGCTTTGAGTGGGGCGGCCTTCCTGCCTGCCCCCTAGGTGTTGTACCTGGACGCCGTGGAGTATTTCCCCGATGAGATGCAGGAGATCCTGGACCTGATGACTGAGAAGGAGCTCCGGGTGCGCCTGCCGCTGGAGGAGCTGGAGCTGCTGCTGGAGGATTAGAGAGCAGCGGGAAAACGGGCTGTGCCTGCGAGGCCAAGTTGCCCACCCTGCGGAGCTAGGAGGCGCGAGCAGAGAACGTGTGTGTTAGGAGAACTCGGCTTTTGAAATGTTCTTTCTCGATAGTAATAATGTGGGCTGCCAGCCTCTCACATCTTGCACACTTTTTGGGTGTGTAAATGACACAAAAGTTATTTACATATTATATATGTGAATATGTGTATATATGTACATAGCCAGAGAGTCATGCCACGTGGTCATTAAACCGATGATGATTGAGGCGTGGCAGCGTCCTTGCTCATTCTCTCCCTGTGCGCAGCCAGCACTGGCCCCCGCACGGTGAATGTGTTCCCTCCGCTGGTGTCGTGGTGGTCCTGCCAGGCCCTCTCTGAGATAAAGGTCTGGTTTTTCAGCACTAGGATGTCTTCCCCAGGCTGGTGAGCAGGAGATTTTGCTCTTGTGTTGAGACCCGCAGTTAACGCTTGGTGTTCTGGCCTGCACGCAGTGTGTGGCAAGTTCCCTGAGTTTACCTCGGCGGCGATGCCTCCGCCTGGAGCTGGAGGGGCAGCGTGCCCTGGGGCTGCTGAAAAACTCAGGCCTGTGGAGTCAGAACCCGCTCTTCAGCAGGTCCCAGGCCACTTGAGTGTGGAAGGCTGCCCGGGGCACTGGCAGCCTCTGGGGGAAGCCTGCTCCCAAGCCGTCTAGGAGCCGAGCACGCTGTACCGCCAGCCCCAGCCCTGCCTGCATGAGGGGCCCGGCACGCTTGTGCAGCAACGCTGCTTACACTATGAAGGCCAAGGCTGGCCTGGTTCTGGTGTTGCATTCGAGGGCTGTGAACAGAATGAAATGTCAACATCCATTTTTCAGACTTGTTCTGCCTCCGAAGAGATTTTTAGTGCTGAGTGATTTTCACTATTAACATATGGCTGGAAGGAATGGTTTTCTTATCTTCTCCGAGCTCTAGACTGGCTAGCTTCTCTCTGGCTTTTTTTGTTTTGTTTTCCTCTCTTTAGAATTGCTGTATACTTGTATCTCCTCAGCACATTTAGAAAAGCCAGTGTATAATTTTGGCTGGCAACTGACGGACGCAGCGGGCAGCAGCAGGCAGGGCAGCGCACGAGAGCACCTCCCAGGGCACGGTGGGAAACTGGCCAGCCCAGCCCCACTACTGCCCTCTCCTGCTCGTCCCCAGTCCCTGAGCTACAGGTGGCTGTAGGCAGAAGCCCACCGGGTGTTCCTTAGCGACAGACAGGTCGTCAGCTGCTCCCCTTGATGCCTTTTCACAGAAACAACCCTCAACTTGAGGAAGTTGAGAGCTCCACTCCGAGGTGGACTTGCTCCCCCTCCCTGAGAGCTAACTGGCTTGAACTGTCATGAGTTCCTGGCTGCCCACAAAGAGGGACCTTCTCCACCCTTGTCCTCTGCGTGGGGCAGACATCAGCCAGACATGTCACCGACCTGATTGGGGGCAGGGAGTAGGAAGTCCAGGACCAAACCATGCTCCCCATGACAGCAGCTGGCGCCTCAGTCCCCATCTGACTCATGTCTCTTCTCATCTGGTTCAGAACTTAGAAGGGCGTGGCCTCTGATCAGCTGGTTCCCTCCAAACCCCAGTGGCAACCTGTCCCTTGAGAGCCAGGAATGGCTCTTAGCAGTGGGCAGTGAGCCCCCGAGAGGATAAAGCGGCTGCTCGAACAGATTGCGAGCACATTACTTGCTGCATGGGAGGAGGTTTAAAACAAATCAAAGATTCCTTGAGGGCATTTTACAGAAAACAAGATGTCAAGAGCATCACTGTTGTTATTTAAAAGCCCATTTGAGGCCAGGCGCGGTGGCTCACGTCTGTAATCCCAGCACTTTGGGAGGCCGAGGCGGACGGATCACGAGGTCAGGAGATCGAGACCATCCTGGCTAACATGGTGAAACCCCCGTCTCTACTAAAAATACAAAAAATTAGCCGGGCGTGGTGGCTGGCGCCTGTAGTCCCAGCTACTCGGAAGGCTAAGGCAGGAGAATGGCGTGAACCTGGGAGGCAGAGCTTGCAGTGAGCCAAGATCGCGCCACTGCACTCCAGCCTGGGCGACACAGCAAGACTCCGTCTCGAAAAAAAAAAAAAAAAAACAGCCCGTTTGAGATTGCTGACATGAACTTCTGAAAGATGACTACGTGCCTCCCAAGACTAACCGTCAGCTTGGAGGGCTGAGAAGGGGGTTCCCAGCTGGAGTCAAACAGTGGCTCATGTGTTTCATCAGGAACGCTCGTCATTTCCCCGAAGGAGTCACTGATCACATCAGACCACAGGGGTCGGCCCACCTCGGGTTTGGGACAGTGTTCTTTCCTGGAATGAAGCAGTGGCAATGCCTCTGGCACAGGATTGCTGGGCCTGCAGGAGGCCAGGAGGCACCTCTGTGCTGTGTTCCCAGTAGGAGGAGGCAGCTACTACTTGTAAGGCACACATATCATTTTGCATTGGAAAAGTGAAGATAGGCTTGCTGCAGAGGGAGTGATGGGAGAGTTCACCTTAAATTGTTCTACTGAGGAAGGGCTCCAAAGAGCCAGTGGGTTTTCCGCAGGCAGACGGGGTTCTCCCTGTCCGGCTCACCAGTGCAGGAAGCCAGGGAAGAAATTACTGTGGGAATTCTGTTATTTCACAAGCACTTCATACCTGCATCCCTGCACTTGGCACCGCAGGCCTCAGTGACCAGCTGCCGAAACGGTAATTTCAGCATTTTGGTCAGTAAGCAAACTGGAGAAGCAGCTGGGGTGGGGCGCAGTTCAGCCCGCTACCCTGACACTCTAGGCCCTGGCATTTGCTTTAGCTGCTTTTGTAGAATTGACATGAGGGAGACTGTCCCTCTAGAGGAAAACGCTCAGCTATTACCAATGAGGAAAAGGCAATACTGATGTGCTGGGGTTTTTTGTTTTTTTTAATCTCAAACTTAGGAAAAGATGCAAGTGCGTTACAAAGAATTTTGTTTCCTGAACCGTGTGAGTCAGTTGCTGAGAGTCTGCTACCCGCCCACGATACAGACACTGAACAGGAAGTCAGCATGGACGCAGTACTCCTAGCAGGTCCTCAGGCCCAGTCATGTCCTCTAGGAAAAGGATCCAGTTCAGGAGCAGGAGCTGCACTTGGTTGTCATCTCTTTGGTCTCCTTCTGATTGGAAGCTTTTTGACTTCCAAGACGTGGATACTTTTGAAGTGTTCTGAATTTGTAGAATGTTCCTCAGTTTGTGTTTGCCTGGTGTTTCCTCAGCACTGGATTCAGGCTAAGCATCTTTGGCAGGAGTGTGACAGCACTGACACTCTTGGGTGGCACGTACTTTCAAAGTGCCCATTACTGATGATGTGCATTTGACCACTTGGTGAAGACGGTGTCTGCTGGGCATCTCCAGTGTGACTTTCCCTTTCTAACTGAACAGTGTTTTGTGGCAGACTCTCAAAATCTGTAAATACCCCTTCCTCAGCAAACTTTCAGATCAATTCATATGTATTGGGGTGTGTGTGTGTGTGTGTGTGTGTGTGTGTGTGTGTGTGTGTGTGTGTGTGTAGTTCCCTATTTAAAGGGCTATACTGTATTCCATTAATAGTAACTGTTTGTTAGGATGCTCAGATTGTCCCGAGTTTGGCCAGTGGAAGCCCCTTCACATAGGCTTCGGTGTCCTTAGGACATGTCCTTATCATTCCTTGAGCACTCCCTTGCTTTCTGGCAAAACAGACTTTGGGTTCATCCTGTCCTTTCCCTGCCTAGCCCCGGAATCAGCCCTCACTCCTTTTAGTGGAGAATAATACTTTTAGCAGCAAAGGTCTGGGTCTAGGGGTGCTCACTGCAGTTGGGGTGTCACTGTTCCCAGGTGCTCCCAGTGGACAGAGGTCGTTCTTGTTTTCTTCTTTCTGTGTCTAACTCCTCAGAGAAACCTGGCTCCCACTGTCCTGTTTACCTGCCTGACTGCCTCCATACATAAGCAGCCTCCCTCCCCTGCCACCACCCCGTCCCTGCAGATGCCTTCCTCACCCACTTGGGCTCTCATACTGCACATCAGGCTGCCCACACTGACTCCCCCTATCGGACCACCCCAGCCCTGCACATACACCCCACACGGATGCCAGCCTCACCCTGCCCATGCTGAGTCCCCGTGCTGTGGTGTTCCTCCACATGGACAGCTCCACACCCTACTTGGGCTGACACCCGCCCTCCCCACAAGCACCCCGTCCTTACCCTGCACTGGGCCACCCCCACGTGTGGATGTCCTCTGTGGTAGGCAGAGTGGCGCCCCTAAAGATGGCCACACCCTAAGCCCTGGAACGTGTGAATGTTACATGGCAAAAGGAACTTTGCAGATAAAAATTAAGAAGATTGTAAACTTTAAAACAGGGAAATTATCCTGGATCATCTGCATGGGTCCAATGCAATCACAAGGATCCATAAGAATAGAAAAGGCAGGCAGAAAGAAGGGTCGGTGGGAGAGAGGGACTGGGCCTGCTGCTGCTGGTGGAAAATGAAGTGCCACGAGTCAGGAGGGAGGGTGGCCTTCACAGACTGGCAAAGGCCTCAGCTGGCAGCCAGCAAGGAAATGCTGACCTCAGCTGGCCCACAACTCCAAGAAATTAAATTCTGCCAACAATAATCCTCAGCAAGGAAACGGATTCTCCCTTAGAGACGCCAGAGGGAACGGTCCTGCCAACAGCAAGACTTTAGCCTGGAGACACTCGTGTTGGACTTCTGACCTACAGAACTGAGATAAAATTGTGGTTTTTATTTATTTATTTATTTATTTTTGAGACGGAGTCTTGCTCTGTCGCCCAGGCTGGAGTGCAGTGACGGGATCTTGGCTCACTGCAACCTCCGCCTCCTGGGTTCAAGCGATTGTCCTGCCTCAGCCTCCTGAGTAGCTGGGACTACAGGCACCTGCCACCACGCACAGCTAATTTTTGTATTTTTAGTAAAGATGGGGTTTCACCATGTTGGCCAGGCTGGCCTCAAACTTCTGACCTTGTGATCCGCCTGCCTCAGCTTCCCAAAGTGCTGGGATTACAGGCGTGAGCCACCGTGCCTGGCCAAATTGTGCTGTTTTTAAACAAAGCCTGTGGTAACTTGTTATAGTATTAACAGAAAACTAATACACACTCCTCATTCAGTGTGGGCCCTACAACCCACACCAGGCCACCTGTCAAGGGAACGCTTACCTTGATCTGTCCCACTTAATAGCTTTAGGCCTGATTTGTTCAGAAAGAGAAATGACGGAAATAGACGGAGAAAGGGAAGGGGAAGTTCTGACATGTTTCTGAACACCTTGAAAGGGATGAGATTTCTGAGCCCAAGGGCTCAGAAGGGCTTTCAAGATATCTCTAGGAATCCTCAGTCTCTTGGGAACACCAGTAGTTATTTTCTGCCCTCAGAGTGCTAAGAACATGCATGGTCCACAAAACTTCCAAAAAGGAAAGCTGTACTTCCTTTGGAAGCAATAGCCACATTAACGCAGCCTTTATTATTTAAACAACGAATATCCCTGGCTCTGTGGTAGTGACCATTTCCCACTGTAATTACCGTTGAACGCCAGCTCTGGGGGTGTGATGTGGCGAACGCATAGTGAGGTCCACACTCCTTGGGACCGCAGCCTGAGTTCCTGTCCAAAGGCTTCCCTGTAGCTGGGTCCACCCACAGGCTGCTGTTGAGCGGTAGGTGTGTGTGGAGACTGCAGAAACAGGAAGTGTTTGTGAAAGAGCACGCTTTATTGGGAAGCAGACTGCTGCACAGTGACCAACAGGCCACCCAATGGGCACTTACACATCGTACTCCAAAAGACACAGGATGTTTTGCTAATAAAAATCAGTGGGAACAGGGATTCCTCTGGGCAACTCCCCCAACCTCATCCCTTTCAGGGATTGAGAAATCTCCCAACCATTTTCCTGATGACAGCCATGGTTCATTAGAGATACAGCCCCTCAGGGGTGCCTTCCTGTTTCTTATAAAGAACATTTTCTTTAGATTTTTTGAAGTCTTCATTTGTTACTTTCATTCTACGTTCTCTTAAGGCCATCAGACCAGCTTCTGTACAGATTGCCTGTAAGAAAGAAGAGTGTGTTCAGAAAGTGACATACTCATTTTTATTCTAACAAGGAATTCCAAAAAACCTATTCTGAGGCCAGGCGCGGTGGCTCACACCTGTAATCCCAGCACTCTGGGAGGCCGAGGCAGGTGGATCGCCTAAGGTCAGGAGTTCAAGACCAGCCTGGCCAACACGGTGAAACCCCATCTCTACTAAAAATACAAAAAGTTAGCCAGGGACGGTGGCAGGCACCTGTAATCCTAGCTACTCGGGAGGCTGAGGCAGGAGAATTGCTTGAACCCGGGAGGCAGAGGTTACAGTGAGCCGAGATCGCGCCACTGCACTCTAGCCTGAGCAACGAGCGAAACTCTACCTCAAAAAAAAAAAAAAAAAAATCTGTTCTGAAATAAAGCATGAGACACCTAGACTAAACACAAATTGCTTATTTGGGAAAGATTTGATTTTTAAAAAAAATGTTTTAAGCATCCTATTTTCTGAAAGGATGTGAAGTGGCTTAAACTGGGAGTTACTGTAACTAAGACTGACCCAAGGGTCAGGGCTGTGGGTTCTAGTTTTGGCTCAGGTTCTAACAAGCTATGTGGCTTGTACAACACCACTTTTGTTAAAGAGAATAATATTCCTAGGAAATAAACAAAATTATGCCCTGAAACTTAGAGGCAATTGACAGTATATGTCTATTTCATTTACTTATAGTCATAAAAGAACATGTATTCTGGTTAGATACTGTAAGTGGCAGTATCTATACTATGGAATAATACTACAGAGTATAGCATTTATTCCAATATATTTAATTTCTCAGTAATTACTGGCCCAAAGTAAAAGAAAACAATAACCCATGTTACATGGGTTACTGTTATTGTTTTAGGCCTGATCTGTTTAGAAAGGAAAGAGAAATGAAGGAAATAGATAGAGAAGGACAGCAAACAAACATATTATGTGGGTTACTGTTATTGTTTTCTTTTTCTTTTGGCCAGTAATTACTGTGGCAAAAACAAGATGTGGCAAAAAACACAATCCTGGCACAGAAGTTTGTTTGGTGATGGCCATCAGGTTATTTACTTCAAATGGTTCGGGTGAAAAGAAAGTTTTGTGTATAGAAAGAGAAAAAGCAAACAGGTAAAATGTTAACTCTTGGCAAATCACTGTGCTATTGTTGCAACTTTTTTGAAGGCTTGAAAATTGTCAAAGTAAGTTCTTATCTTAAAATTTTAAGATCTTTCAATTTTTAAAAAAGAAGATAGATTTTACTTGCCAACAGAGACATCTAGTTCTCTAGGACTAACTGCCAATGATCCGTGGGCTCAGGGCAGGTGCTGGCCTGGAAAGGCACTGCTTGTGCTGTCCCTACCTAACCATGGCATTTATGCCCAACGAAAACCCAGCTCTTTCCAGGAAAAGCAGGTAGAACCCATATTCAACGCTGCCAGACCTTGCTGTAAATTCTGGTCAGCTGGGAGGAAATGTCCTAACTCATGTACATTTGTCATAAAACCAAGAAGTATAATCTGGTACAACCTTCCAGAACACAGATTGGGAGATGAATGCAGCGGGTGCTTGGTCCCCACTCTGCGGCTCTGGGGAGAGTTCTCCCAGGACATACCCTTCCCCTGACCTGGGACTGAGCAGCTACATTTGACACACCTTGAGAAAGTCACCTGGGCCTAAGGCTTAGTACCAGCGACTCAGCCTTGTGGCTCCAGGTGATTTAGCGTCATTCACTGCATAAAATGATGCATTAAGAATGACTTCAATATCAAGCACATATACCATTTGGATGTAATCGTAAACCAATATGATGATTAAAATACAGACACCCACCTGTCCAGGCCAACCACCATCCCAAGAGCACATATAGACTCTTTCCTGATTGACGGCCACATTCCCAGAAATAAGCTGACACGGCTAGGCTCTCACCTTGATGTCAGCACCAGAGAGGTCATCTTTAGCCATGATCAGGTCGTCCAGGGTTACATCATCAGCCAGCGTCATCCTGCTTGTGTGAATCTGAAAGATGCGCTTCTTCGTCTTTTCATCAGGCAGGGGGAACTCAATCTTCCTGTCAATGCGGCCTGCAGGTACAAAGAGATTTGAAGTCACACCAACATCCAAACCCAGGCTCGGCCATGGCTCAGAGGCCTCAGCCCATCTCCTTACATACGAAGTTTCAGTCGGACAGAATTCTGTGGGAAGGATGTCTAAATTTTAAAAAGTAAACATATATTTTTGTAGTTTGTAGATTTCTACATTTGAATTCTCTTCATTTAAAAGAAACTCTCTCTGCTTTGGTACCTTCAGAAATAAATGAAAGGAGCAATTCCTGAGTGAAACTGGGCAGACCTATTGTGTTAAAAACATTACAAAAGACAGCAAACAAATCACTGTTTCTTCTGATGCTACCTGAATGTAAAAAGGACAAATCCTACCATCACATGAATTATTTCTTCCAGAAAAAGCAGCAAGTTCTTGAGGCTAAAAAGGGAATGTTATGGAAAAGAAAAGACAAGACATAAGACTGGAATTCAAAGGGCCAAGGTGCACAGACCATATCATGCTCTGTTTTAACCCTCATCTCAAGAGGACCTATTTTTTTGTAAATTATCCTAAGTTTCACTGCAGTATTTGCTTTTTTATGTATCATTTTATAGGCCTCCCAAAGCACACTTAAACACAAATATATAAACACATTAATCTCCATGATGAAACCAAAGCAAATTTAACCTGGTCTGATAAGTGCTGGATCCAAAGTTTCTATTCGGTTTGTGGCCATGATAACTTTCACATCTCCCCTAGAATCAAATCCATCCAACTGGTTCAGCAGTTCCAACATTGTTCGCTGAATTTCTCTCTCACCACCAGAATTGGAGTCATATCTTTGGAAAAAAAAAAAGGGAAGGAATGAAGACTCAACTGATCGCCTGCTCAAGGGGAATTACAGCAAAGACCTCATTGTGACAAAACACCTTAACAAACATTCCTGTTTCAACTCACATGGCACTCCCTCAATTATGCTCGGAAAAAATAAATTCAGCACCCCTTGCCATGGTCTGAATGTATTTCCCCAAATTTATGTGTTGAAACTTAATCCCTACTGTGTGGCTAAGAGATGAGGCCTTTTGGAAAGGGCTAAAGGCATGAGGCAGAGCCTTATACAGCATGAGTTCCTTCTAAAAAGAGAAAAAGGCCTTATACAGCATGTATTCCTTATAAAAAATGCTGCAGGGAACTAGTGTAGGCCCTTTTTGCTCTTTTGTTTGTCCCCTGAGCATTTGTCTCCTCTGCAGAATAGGTGCCATCTCGGAAGCAGAGAGCAGCCCTCACTAGACATCAATGCCAGTGCCTTGATCTTGGGCTTCTCAGCCTCCAGAACTGTGGGAAATACATTTCTATTCTTTATACAAATACCAGTCCTAAGGTATTTTGTTTAGCAGCACAAATGGACTAAGACGCTCCCATCAGCCAAGTTACAGATCATATTTTTTCATAGCAGTTTCTGTGTCTGAAATTGTATCATTTATTCTGTTTCCATGTTTGGTATCTGATCCCTACAACCTGTGAGCTCCTCCAGGGCAGAGACTTGTGCTCACAACTGTGTCCCTAGAGTCCAGATGGTCCTGGATCAGGGCGGGTGCTCAAGACATGGTTATTCATAACTGACCAATCTCTCCAGACGTTCACAGTTACTGGGCAGTTGTTAGCTGGCTCCTGGGAGAGCAGAGCCTAAAGCATGCATGGAAGGCCACGCACAGCAAGAACTGTGGCCATAGGGAGAGCCCCCTGAGATTGCTCATTCTCAAGAGAAGAGCTATGCGGTGTTCCCTACTAAACAAGGCAAAATAAGTATGAGAAAGTCTACCTTTTTGTCCCAATGGCGTCAATTTCATCAATAAACACGATGGACGGTGCATGTTCTTCAGCAACTCGGAACAATTCCCGTACGAGTTTGGGCCCATCACCTAGGTACTTCTGAATAAGTTCAGAGCCAACCACTCTCAAGAAAGTGGCTGAGGTTTGGTTTGCTACTGCTTTGGCTAACAAGGTTTTACCTATTTTGGATGAAAAAGATAAAAAAAAAAAAGACACCTTAAGTGCCATTTTAACTTAAAAACTCGTATCATTACCACCTTAAATGGACACCAAAAACAGGCGGGCCCTCATGCTAAGGCATGGCACCAATTCAAGTGTCACGACATTCCATTCTCCTAAGTAGATAAGAGGACATTTAGAAAAATCTACTAACATGTTTGGATTATCCTTAGCTATTTTGCTGAACTTATGATAACGTCAGAAAATACTTTTTACTTGGTTATTTTCCAACCTTGACCCAGTTTCCCCTGAAAAGCTGCGAACTATAATTACCTGTACGAAGAATTGCTTCATTCCAGTAATGAAATAAATCTCATTTTTTTCTCTGGTTGAGTCTGTCTTGGGCCCCTTCAAAG